CTCGTGATCTGCCTGCCTCAGCCTCCCAAAGTGCTGGGATTACAGGCGTGAGCCACCGTGCCTGGCCAGTGGATGGCAAAATTTCTATAGCTACTTTCAGGGGCAATTTGATAGGCCTTGGGAAAAGCAATCCCAATTTTCGGGATCTGTCTTAGAGAAACAATTTGCATATGTGCCCAAGTCCATATACACACATTACAGCATTGTTTGTTATTTTAAAAAAAAGAAGGTATGTGCTCATCAACCAGGAAATGGATAAATATGATGTATCCATACCAGAAAATATTATATAGCAATGAAAAATAATGAAAGTTTTTTCAAACTTTCATAAGAAGACTGACATAAGAAGATTTTTAACATATTTTTGAATGAAATATAAGGGGGAAAATAATATGTAGAGTATTATATTATTTTGTAAAAGTAAAAGAGAAAGTATTATTATACACAATCCTATGTTATAAGTGTTATGATGAAAATGCACAGAAGAAAAAGTACCCTTGAATAAACTTTAGGAAATGATTAAAAAAAAAAAAGATACCCAACATATTGATAATGTGGTTACATTTGGAGGAGACACTCACTGGGTTTGATGGGAACATAGTCAAAGGGGATTTTAACATTCTTAATACTTTCATTTTTTCAAAAATAATGTATATTAATTTGGTACTATATATTAATTTGGAAATAAACTTTTTTAAAATTCAAATTGCTTTCTGAATGCACTAAGTGCTGCTTTAAAGACTATATGGAATTTTTTTAAAAATTAAGACCAAGTACTTTACATAATAAATAGATAGTATGCCCACAAGGCAATCTATTTCTGAATTACCTAATCTTTGCATAGTGAACATAGCAATCTTCAGCCAAATTTAGTTAGTTTAACTACTGACCAACTTAGCCTTATTATATTAATTTCATGAGTAAGGAAATTAAGTTCCAAACAGATCAGAGTGTTCAAGTGAAAAAATATTCACATTTACTCGGTCAGTTTTTACTGTTTAAACTGTTTGGAATCTAGTGGATCAGAGTGTCGCTTTCAGTTGTAACGGACTTCATCACATCACAAATTGTACTCGTTCTCATCCTTTTAAGAAAGTTCAGACCCAGGAAAATTTCCATAGTACCTTAATGAAAAAGATAGGTAGGTCATGAACAACTGAAATATTATACTTTAACATAAATGTGTAACTTTATTGCTTCCCCAGAAATCAGTGGGACGTGTCTTTCCTTTCATCTCCTTTTCGGCTTGGAAATCAGAATGAGAAGGATTGTTTTTGCTGGTGTTATCTTATTCCGCCTCTTAGGTGTTATCTTATTCCGCCTCTTAGGTGTTATCTTATTCGGCCGCTTAGGTGGTAAGTCATTAGGAAAGCATAAGTTAAAAGGATCTTTCAATCCCCTTCCATGGATGTCTTTTAGACCTGGGAACCTGCCAGACAAAACCTGGTCAGTACTGGAAAGAAGAGGTCCACATTCAAGGTAAGTTTTGACACTTTAAAAATTTTAATTAAACTTTCTCATTTTTCTGCCCCTGTACTTGGAGATGTTGGAGGTTTGATTTGCAGAGCATGCAATCTTTCACTGCCCTTCCATGGATGTCTTTTAGACCTGGGAACCTGCCAGGCAGAACCTGGTCAGTACTGTAAAGAAGAGGTCCACATTCAAGGTAAGTTTTGACACTTTAAAAATTTTAATTAAAGAAATTTCCTTACCTCTTTTCTCTCCGTCAGGTGGCATTCAATGGTATTCAGTCAAAGGCTGCACAAAGAACACATCAGAGTGCTTCAAGAGTACTCTCGTCAAGAGAATTCTGCAACTGCATGAACTTGTAACTACTCACTGCTGCAATCATTCTTTGTGCAATTTCTGAGTCAGTGGCCCATATCTAAAATGCTTGGCAGATCAATCAGTCTCGAAGCCTGACCTGGCTATCACAAAATGATGGCTATTGTCAATTAGCCCACTTCAGAAACCTCAGACCCTTGTAGGTAGAAGGAATTTTGATCTGAAATTGACTTTGGTTTTCAATATTCCCAATATCTCCCCCACCACCTCCAACTCATCTGAGAAATAGCCCTTTCAACACCATTTCTCTCCTCTCCTCCTTCTGCTTAATTTACCTTCCTACCACAAGGCTACAAAGAAGGAAAAATGTTAGTGATTCTCCAAGTCAAACTAGGCATGTCACCTCTAACTACTTTCATTTCCCTCAATAATTCCATACTCCAAAATATGGTTACAAATGTTTCACAAGACAGCAAGTGACCTGAGAATATTCATTTGGTTTCCAAAGCAAACTGCCTTGCTCCTTTGGGGTGATTTATGGTATAGAAGAAACTGACTTAACATATACTATAGGGAAAAAATAAGCCATGAATCAGCAAGCCAGGCCTGCGGGAAAAGTATGAACCCAAACAGGAAAGGGCTGAGGCAGGTGGTAGGGCTGGCACTTATTTCTTCCATCTGCCTCAGAGTTTATCCAAATTTTGAATTTTCCGTACCTTAACCATGCCTAAATGCTTTGGCTTGTTCAATTTTGGCAGATTAAGCAGTTCAAGGTAAGCAGAGAAGTAAGTTCCCAACCACAAGGAATTTAAAAGGAGTAGGAACGTACTTTGAACTACATTTCCCATTTTGCGATCATTACGTCTTCTATTACAATGCCCTACTTTGGCAGCATGAAGAGTACTGCATTAATTTAATTTAATTTAAAATTTAATTTAAAACTGTCTTTCTCTGTATTTTCAGGAGTTTGAAAATTCAAAAAATAAATAATAAATGTCAATAAAATCTTGTCTGTCTTTTTCTCGGGACTTAGGACC